TAGATTGAATAGATTGACATAGAGATTTCTCTAAAATAGCACTGGATGAACGCCTCAAGGGGCTCACACAACCTCTTCCAGGACTTGGTGACCATTGTTTGTGTCCACGTTCAATTGAGTTCAAATTAAATATTTAACTTTTCCTCCACAAATTCCCCTGTCTTGATGAATTGGTTTTGTCTGGGCAAAGGGCAAGGTAAACTCCTTGGGCGGTTACACAACCTCCACCTCCTAGGTTCAAGAGATTCTCCTGCCTCAGCCTTCGGTGTAGCTGGGACTACAGGTGTGCACCAGCACGCCCAGGTAAGGTTTTGTATTTTTAGTAGAAATGGGGTTTCACCGTGTTGGCCAGGGTGGTCTTGAACTCCTGACCTCAAGTGATTCGCCCTCTTTGGCTTCCCAAAGTGCTGGAATTACAGGCGTGAGCCACCGCGCCTGGCCCTAAATGATTTCCTTTCTGTCTCCTATAACAGTTTGAAATTACTTAAAAGTTGTTTCAAATTGAAAAAATAAAAAGAATGTAGATAAAAATAAAATATAAAAAGTTAAAAAAATTACATTAGATTACAAAATATATATGATGTATATGTAAGTCTCGAGAGGTCAAAAATGACAAATTTGATTTACTTACAAGGTTTTATTAAAATTAGCTTTCGTATTGATAATACACTATTACCAAAGTAAAAGTTTTCTCTTGAACAAAAATTTTTTGTATTATTAATATGACAGCCAAATACTTCTGTTCACCTTTTGAATACATTCAAAAAGAGAAAGAGTAAAAAAGAATTTTCCCATGCTCTCCGGTGGGCCTGGCTCAGCTCAAGGAGGAAGCCCGGCCTGAAAAGGCTGCAGCTGAGGCTGTGACTCTTTCTTCACTCAGCCCAGCATGTGATCACATCTTCTGTCACTCAGGGACTGAGGAGGCGGGGCCTTAAGCATTATCCAATCAGGGACGCTGGGTTGGAAACCGTCCAATCATGCAGGCAGCTGGAGCGAAGAGGAAGGCTTTCGGGTTTGGCGCGGCCATTTGTCTCTTGCTGCAGCTGGTGCTCCAAATCTGGTCTTAGCTGCTTCGTGTCTTCTTCTCCAGCCTCTGTGGCCCTGTGACCTGCAGGTATTGGGAGATCCACAGCTGAGGGACCCCCGGAAGCCTAGAAATGGTGAGAGTGCCTTTCCAGCATTCCGAGAGAGGAAAATGTGTGTGTGTATATGTGTGTTTTTCAGGGACCATTGGAATTTAGAGATGTGGCCATAGAATTCTCTCTGGAGGAGTGGCATTGCCTGGACACTGCACAGCAGAATTTATATAGGGATGTGATGTTAGAGAACTACAGACACCTGGTCTTCCTTGGTGAGGATAAGTGGAATACATAATTCATAATAAAGATTCATGTTATTTATTTTTAATAAAACAGGTATTGTTGTCACTAAGCCAGACCTGATCACCTGTCTGGAGCAAGGAAAAAAACCCTTCACTGTGAAGAGACATGAGATGATTGCCAAATCCCCAGGTAGGTGCGAGTGAAAATGAATACAACAGACATTGAAGTAATGTGTTCTTATTGTTTCTTTCAGTTATGTGTTTTCATTTTGCCCAAGACCTTTGTCCAGAGCAGAGCCTAAAAGATTCCTTCCAAAAAGTGATAGTGACAAGATATGAAAAACGTGAATATGGCAATTTAGAGTTAAAAAAAGGTTGTGAAAGTGTGGATGAGGGTAAAGTACACAAAAGAGGTTATAATGGACTTAACCAATGTTTGACAGCTACCCAGAGCAAAGTATTTCAATGTGATACATATGTGAAAGTCTCTCATATATTTTCAAATTCAAACAGACATAAGATAAGAGATACTGGAAAAAAACCTTTCAAATGTATAGAATGTGGCAAAGCTTTCAACCAGTCCTCAACCCTTGCTACACATAAGAAAATTCATACTGGAGAGATAACCTGCAAATGTGAAGAATGTGGCAAAGCCTTCAACAGGTCCTCACACCTTACTTCACATAAGAGAATTCATACTGGAGAGAAACGGTACAAATGTGAAGATTGTGGCAAAGAATTAAAGTATTCCTCTACCCTTACTGCACATAAGAGAATTCATACTGGAGAGAAACGGTACAAATGTGAAGATTGTGGCAAAGAATTAAAGTATTCCTCTACCCTTACTGCACATAAGAGAATTCATACTGGAGAGAAACCCTACAAGTGTGATAAATGTGGCAGAGCATTTATTTCATCCTCGATCCTTTATGTACATAAGATAAGTCATACTGAAGAGAAACCCTACAAATGTGAAGAATGTGGCAAAGCCTTCAAGCTCTCCTCAATCCTTAGTACACATAAGAGAATCCATACTGGAGAGAAACCCTACAAATGTGAAGAATGTGGCAAAGCCTTCAGGCGCTCCTTAGTCCTTCGTACACATAAGAGAATTCATACTGGAGAGAAACCCTACAAGTGTGATAAATGTGGCAAAGCATTTATTTCATCCTCACTCCTTTATAAACATAAGATAAGTCATAGTGAAAAGAAACCCTACAAATGTGAAGAATGTGGCAAAGCCTTCAAGCGCTCCTCAACACTTACTATACATAAGATAAGTCATACTGAAGAGAAACCCTACAAATGTCAAGAATGTGACAAAGTCTTCAAACGCTCCTCAGCCCTTAGCACACATAAGATAATTCATAGTGGAGAGAAACCCTACAAATGTGAAGAATGTGGCAAAGCCTTCAAGCGCTCCTCAAACCTTACTACACATAAGATAAGTCATACTGAAGAGAAACTCTACAAATGTCAAGAATGTGACAAAGCCTTCAAGTACTCCTCAGCCCTTAGCACACATAAGATAATTCACAGTGGAGAGAATCCCTACAAATGTGAAGAATGTGGCAAAGCCTTCAAGCGCTCCTCAGTCCTTAGTAAACATAAGATAATTCATACTGGAGCGAAACCCTACAAATGTGAAGAATGTGGCAAAGCCTTTAAGCGCTCCTCACAGCTTACTAGTCATAAGATAAGTCATACTGGAGAGAAACCCTACAAATGTGAAGAATGTGGCAAAGCTTTTAACTTGTCCTCAGACCTTAATACACATAAGAGGATTCATATTGGACAGAAAGCCTACATAGTGAAGAACATGGCAAATCTTTGAAATATTCCTCAACCCTTAATAAACATAAGATAATTCATACTGGAGAGAAACCGTATAAATGTGATGACTGTTGGAAAGCCTTTGACCACCCCTCTACTCTTACTAAATATGAGAATTTATATGAAACATAACTCCTACAAAAATAAAGAATGTGACAAATCATTTTAAGGAAGTTCTCAACCCTTACTACACATAATTCATACTGGACGGAAACTCTACAGGTGTGAAAAATGCAGCAAAGCCTATAACAAGTTCTCAATTCTTTTTTTTTTTTTTTAAGAAGGAGTTTCATGCTTCTCACCCAGCCTGGAGTGCAATGGCACGATCTCTGCTCACTGCAACCTCTTCCTCCTGGTTCAAGCCATTAACCTGCTTCAGCCTCCACCACCATGCCCAACTAATTTTTGTATTTTTGGTAGAGACAGGGTTTTGCCATATTTAACAGGCTGGTCTCCAACTGTGATTCACACACCTTGGCCTCCTAAAATGCTGGGATTACAGTCATGAGCATCCATGCCCAGCCACAAGTTCTCAGTTCTTAAGAGACATGGTGATAATTCATGCTGAAGAGGAACTTTACAAACTTGAAAGATGTGACAGTGCTTTTACCACCACCTCCAACTTTTCTGTACATAAAGATGATTATACTAGTGTGAAACCCTAGAAATAATAGAAAATTTGACAAATCCTTTATATGGTTGCAAGACTTGATTGTAGGTAAGATAATTCATACTGGCAAAACTCCTACAAGTGTGAAGAATGTGGGAAAACTTTTTAATCAGTGCATACACCTTATTTCACAGGAAAGCTAGTATCCTTGAGAAAAATTGCACAATTATAAAAAATATGGAAAACCCATTAATGCCTACTCACATCTTACCCAACAGAAGGTGGTTCACAGTTAATGAAAGCATTTAAAGTGCAATTATGCTCAAGAAATCTTTCAGAAAATAGAAGCCTTTAAAGTGAAGAAGAGTATTCTGAAGACAACCATTACACATATAAAGGGGGTTGTATTACCTTTACTTGCATCACAGATTTCATTGCACACATTTTGTACTAGAGGAAAACCCTGAAGCAGTTGCTCCAGCTTTGTTCAACAACAGGGAATTTATGTTAGAGAAGAATCCTGCAAATGTAGTGAATTTGGAAACAAATTTTTTTTCAAAAACTACAGCTTAGAAAACACCAGAGAGTTGATACTAAAATATATGTTTGCAGAAACAGTAAATATAAAAAATATTTAATTCAAAATGAATTCCATGTAAATATCAGAGAATTTACAGTAGAATAAGGCACTGATACTTCAGACATTACACTAAAACAGTGTTGAGTATAAAAAAGAATCCACAACAAAAATTGTTAGATAAATTATATATAGCTTTAAAAGGTTTTTTGAAGCATTGTAATTACATTGAAAGTATACTTGCTTTCTTGAGAAAAAATTTTTGAAAAGTGAATAAGGTAATAGAGCTTTCAAATTTATGCTGTTACTTTATTTCTATTCACATGTGAAAGCATGTGATCAATTGATGCTGCATCAGAGATATTACAGATTCTTTATTGGGCATTCCTTATAACCTTTTCTATTAAAGAGAAAGGATATTAAAATGTAAGATGCATGATGAAAATATAAGTGGACAGGCTGTTCGTATTTGACCTATATTAAGTAATGTATAAGGTAGTGTTCAGAGTAATACTTTTCTACATTATAGTGAGAGAAATTATGAATTACAGTTAAAGGTATATTAAATTACTGTATTATTTTACTAATTTTATGTAATAAAATACACTACATTAAAAAATTGTTAGATTGTGTGTGAAGTTAATTTTGTTG